CCCCAACCTGACCCCACTTCCTTGACTGCTGGGGTTGACCAGAAACTGTAACTACCCAAGGCCAGGGTTTCACCCTTTGAGGAAGAAGAAACTCCACAACCACTTTACTTTTTAGACAACAGTTTCCCTGAGAAGACGCTCTTTCCAAAAAAACATTTTCATGCCCAATTCCATGTGATGTGGGACGTTGACACAGGAGACTGTCTTCCAGGACCCAGGAGAACTGCTCCTTTAAAGATAATGGGAGTCCCCTTTCCCTACCCGTACCCCTGGGCACTGATAGGGAAAGATGAGAAAGCAAGAGAAATTGAGATAAATGGGCAGGGGATAGGAAGCAGTGCTTCCCCATCCCATCGCCTACATGCCCTCCCCCAAAGATGCCAGCTTGTACGGACAATTAATAGATATTTCTTTTAAAACAAATGAATGATCCGGGACCGGTGGCTCACAGCCTGTAATCCCAGCACTTTGGTAGTCCGAGGCAGGCAGATCGCTTGAACCCAGGAGTTCGAGACCAGCCTGGGCAACGTAGCGAGACCCCCGTCTCTACTTGTAGTCCCAGCTACTCGAAAGGCTGAGGCAGGAGAATCGCTTGAACCCAGGAGGCGGAGGTTGCAGTGAGCAGAGATCAACCACTGCACTCCAGCCTGGGCAACAGAGCAAGACTTCGTCTCAAAAAAATAAAAAATAAAAATAAAACAAATGAATTAAGAAATAGAAGTGAAAGAAGGAAACAGTACATGCGTGGAACTAATGAATGGAGTGAAGGAGGAAGGGGGAAAGAGTGAATGAATGAATGAATGAATGAGTGAATGAATCAACGAAGGAGTGAGTCAAGGCCCGGGAACCACAGACTCCAAGCCTACGCAGAGCCCGGGAAGGGGGATTCCGGAGGGGCGGGGCCTCTTTCCGGAAGCGCCCGCCGGGGGCGGGGAGGGGGCGGGGCCATCCGCGTGAGGCGACCCTGTTGGTCCGGAGGGGCGGGGCGAGGAGGAGGACCCGCTTGGGCGGTTCGGCTGCCCACAGTAACCGCTGGGTGGACCTGGCCAGCGCTCCGAACCTTGTCCTCGCTGCGCGCCGGCCCCTCGGAGCCCCACAGCCCGGGAAGGAGGCCGCCGCGGGCCGGGCGCCCGCTCTGCCAAGCGGACCCGCAACCCGGAAAGGCGGCGCGGCGGAGCCTGGAGCCGGATCCTGCTCAGACCGGGCCCCGGCCGGCCAGAGCCGCGGGCATGTCGGAGGCGCGGAAGGGGCCGGACGAGGCGGAGGAGAGCCAGTACGACTCTGGCATTGAGTCTCTGCGCTCTCTGCGCTCCCTACCCGAGTCCACCTCGGCTCCAGCCTCCGGGCCCTCGGACGGCAGCCCCCAGCCCTGCACCCATCCTCCGGGACCCGTCAAGGAACCACAGGAGAAGGAAGACGCGGATGGGGAGCGGGCTGATTCCACCTATGGCTCCTCCTCGCTCACCTACACCCTGTCCTTGCTGGGGGGCCCCGAGGCTGAGGACCCGGCCCCACGCCTGCCACTCCCCCACGTGGGGGCGCTGAGCCCTCAGCAGCTGGAAGCACTCACTTACATCTCCGAGGACGGAGACACGTGAGTATGGGGGCTAGGCTGAATCGGGATGCCTTAACTCTAAGCCCCGCCTCTGCTCCCCTAGGCTGGTCCACCTGGCAGTGATTCATGAGGCCCCAGCGGTGCTGCTCTGTTGCCTGGCTTTGCTGCCCCAGGAGGTCCTGGACATTCAAAATAACCTTTACCAGGTTGGTGGCGAGAGAATGTTATGCCCAGATACGTGGCCCCATGACCCTCTATTTGTGCCTCCAGACAGCACTCCATCTGGCTGTACATCTGGACCAACCGGGCGCAGTTCGGGCACTGGTGCTGAAGGGGGCCAGCCGGGCACTACAGGACCGGCATGGTGACACAGCCCTTCATGTGGCCTGCCAGCGCCAGCACTTGGCCTGTGCCCGCTGCCTGCTGGAAGGGCGGCCAGAGCCAGGCAGAGGAACATCTCACTCTCTGGACCTCCAGCTGCAAAACTGGCAAGGTGTGGACAGTCTTTAAGACTGCCCTTAGGGCCAGCCCTCACCCTCACTCTCACCCCATCCCAGGTCTGGCTTGTCTCCACATTGCCACCCTTCAGAAGAACCAACCACTCATGGAATTGCTGCTTCGGAATGGAGCTGACATTGATGTGCAGGTGAGACAGCCAGCAAAGCACTGCCCGGCCCAGGGCCTTGGCTGACATCCTTATTCCTCCCCAGGAGGGCACCAGTGGTAAGACAGCGCTGCACCTGGCTGTGGAAACCCAAGAGCGGGGCCTGGTACAGTTCCTGCTCCAGGCTGGTGCCCAGGTAGATGCCCGCATGCTGAACGGGTGCACACCCCTGCACCTGGCAGCTGGCCGGGGTCTCATGGGCATCTCATCCACTCTGTGCAAGGCGGGTGCTGACTCCCTGCTGCGGAATGTGGAGGATGAGACGCCCCAGGACCTGACTGAGGAAGTAAGTGGCATATGCTTTGCTCTCCAGGGCCTCTGATCTTGCTTCTCTCCATTCTCCTTCTCAGTCCCTTGTCCTTTTGCCCTTTGATGACCTGAAGATCTCAGGGAAACTGCTGCTGTGTACCGACTGAAGCCAGGCAGGGTCTGGGATCCTCAGGGCTCCACCTCTCCATCTGGAAGCCGGAGCCATAACTGCTGCAGTTTGGGCCCAGGCTATGTGCTCTTCTGGTGCCCTAGGGACTGCTGTGGCCAGAGCCTGGGGCCAGCCAGTACAGTCCTGAGCCGAGGAGGAGGGACTGCAAGTGGAAGAGAGCCAGTCTGGAAGGAAGAGCTTTCCAGGTGGACAGGGCTTCTTGGAAGACCCCCAAAGCCCCAGGTATCCTGGGTGAAGCCTGTTTGCCTCTCTTGAAAATGGCAGGTGCTCTTGTTTTACCCATGTTGGGTCAGCCTGAAACTGCCAACCAGTAGGAAGCATGGACTCTCCTGAGTGAGAAGAGACTGAAATAGGAGCAAGCAGAACCCTGAGAGGTGTCCCATCTTATTGCTGTTGAGGACCCTGAAACACCGTTGTTTAAAGACTTCACACAGAAGGCTCTGAACTGAGCCACTGGGGAAGGGAAGTTTCAGTAACATGACACTAAAATGGCAGAGACGTTAAAAAAAGTTTTTCCCTTCTAGAGCTGTTTTGCGCGCATGCATGTCTGTGTGCATTGGGGCTTTTTAGACAGGCCTGCCCTGTGACTTTGTGGTAGAGGCAGAGAGAAGGAAATTGTCCCCTGAGCACGGTAGGGCCTTGCTGGGTGGGGTCAGAGGCCAGTAGTTCCAGGCCTTTCTCTGTGTCCAGCACAGACCCTTGTCCTTGCTGTGGAAATGATGAGGGATGGAGGGACAAGAGGAAGAATGAGAGGACACACGCCCTGGAGCCCTCACCACTGCCCTGGGGGTTGCCATCTGGAGGAGCCTGGGGATAAGGGTAACCCAGGGAGGCTGGGCACGAGGGAGCTGACTCCACGTTTTTCCCCCCGTTCCTCACCTTCGAGGGCCCTGCTAGGTCACCCCTATGCTGGCATGAAGAGCATGGGGCAATAAACCAGCACAGTCTCTGACCACTTGGAGCGTCTCATCCAGTGAGAGAGACAGCCGTTAAAAGCATAAACATCCAAATAAAGATGCCTTTCCAAGTTGCAGTGGGTGCTATGAAGGGAAAAGAATAGTG